TTCTCTCGGCCCTGAAGAAGGGGCTAGATTTCTTTTTATACCTTGGTCTAAATAGGGAAGGGGTAGTCTAGCTGAAGCAATTTTTACAGAAGCAGAACAGGCAAAGAGTTAAAAGATAAATGGTTATAGAAACAGTTACAGGAAAATAAACAGTTCCAGGTGCATGGGGCTTAAATTATCACAAAGAGATAAACGCAGGGGCTTTGGGTACCATCAACCGAGCGCGTTCCCAGGAGCTGCTGGTACAGCTTGCCTCAGTATCTTATCAGTAAGCACATTCCTGGATGTGCTTGGTGTCAGTCTGCACCAGTTATGTCCTTAAGGGAGGGGGACAAGGTGCTGCAAGCGAAGAAACCAAAATGGAGTCTGTCCCGCTCTCTCAGCTAAGAGCGAGTCAATCAGGTTAAAACAAGGTAGGGTATCAAGCTGTAATCCCAGCGCTTTGGGAGGCCGAGGAGGGCAGATCCTTGAGCTCAGGAGACCAGCTTGGGCAACAAGATGAGAGTCTCACACCCCGCCCTGTCTCTACAAAAAACAAAACAAAACAAAACAAAAAAAAGCCAGGCATGGTGGCTCATGTCTGTGGTCCCAGTTACTGCGAGGCCGACGTGAGAGAATCACTTGAGCCCTGGAGATCGAGGCTGCAGTAGCCGTGATCACACTCCAGCCTGGGCGAAAGAGACCCTGTCTCAAAAAACAAACAAAACAATGTGAAATTAAGCCAAAAGCCATCACACGTGCATCCAAAGGACGGCCGCTACCCGCGACCCCTTCCCAACGCACGCGGGAGGTTGCGGGATCAGGGACAGGGGCTTCAGCAGGGAGCCCCCAGACCGGCCCTGACAGGAATTCAAGACCTGGCGCCTGCTCATTCCCCCAGTCGGGGCGGCGGCGGCAAGCCTCGGCCGGCGGCGATCTGCACACCCGCGGAGAAGAGAGGCAGGGGGTCGACCCCACAGCCCAGCCCGGCGCGTCCCCCGCGCCCCCGCGCGAGCCCGAGTCGCCGGCGGAAGTGCTGCGTCGCGCACTTCCGGGTGTTGTCTGGCCGCCGTAGCGCGTCTTGGGTCTCCCGGCTGCCGCTGCTGCCGCCGCCGCCTCGGGTCGTGGAGCCAGGAGCGACGTCACCGCCATGGCAGGCATCAAAGGTGGGCCTGGGTTGCAGGACGCGGGAGGGCTGTATTCCTGTTGCACTTTTTATTTGCTTTGCAGCTTTGATTAGTTTGTCCTTTGGAGGAGCAATCGGACTGATGTTTTTGATGCTTGGATGTGCCCTTCCAATATACAAGTATGTAAAATGTTTGTCTTTCTGAATATTTAAAAATTACATTAACTTATTTTTCTTTTTCTAGCAAATACTGGCCCCTCTTTGTTCTATTTTTTTACATCCTTTCACCTATTCCATACTGCATAGCAAGAAGATTAGTGGATGATACAGATGCTATGAGTAACGCTTGTAAGGAACTTGCCATCTTTCTTACAACGGGCATTGTCGTGTCAGCTTTTGGACTCCCTATTGTATTTGCCAGAGCACATCTGGTAAGTGAATATATTCTTCCATTAATGATTTTGCCTGTTGACTGAGTGTATCTTATTTCCATAGATTGAGTGGGGAGCTTGTGCACTTGTTCTCACAGGAAACACAGTCATCTTTGCAACTATACTAGGCTTTTTCTTGGTCTTTGGAAGCAATGACGACTTCAGCTGGCAGCAGTGGTGAAAAGAAATTACTGAACTATTGTCAAATGGACTTCCTGTCATTTGTTGGCCATTCACGCACACAGGAGATGGGGCAGTTAATGCTGAATGGTATAGCAAGCCTCTTGGGGGTATTTTAGGTGCTCCCTTCTCACTTTTATTGTAAGCATACTATTTTCACAGAGACTTGCTGAAGGATTAAAAGGATTTTCTCTTTTGGAAAAGCTTGACTGATTTCACACTTATCTATAGTATGCTTTTTGTGGTGTCCTGCTGAATTTAAATATTTATGTGTTTTTCCTGTTAGGTTGATTTTTTTTGGAATCAATATGCAATGTTAAACACTTTTTTAATGTAATCATTTGCATTGGTTAGGAATTCAGAATTCCGCCGGCTCTATTACTGGTCAAGTACATCTTTTCTCTTAAAATTATTTAGCCTCCATTATTACAAAAAATTATAAAAATAAGTTTTCAGTCAGTCAGGATGACATCACTCCCAATGTTATGCAGACATACAGACGGTTGGCATACGTTATAGACTGTATACTCAGTGCAAATATAGCTGCATTTATACCTCAGAGGGGCCAAGTGTTAATGCCCATGCCCTCCGTTAAGGGTTGTTGGTTTTACTGGTAGACAGATGTTTTGTGGATTGAAAATTATTTTATGGAATTGCTACAGAGGAGTGCTTTTCTTCTCAATTGTTAGAAGAATTTATGTTAAACTTTAAGGTAAGGGTGTAAAAACATTTTTGAGATAAGGTTTTTATTTATGTTTATTATTGTTAGAGTGAGTTGCAATGTGGGAAGAAATGACATTGAAATTCCAGTTTTTGAATCCTGTTTCTATTTATAAGTGAAATTTGTGATCTCCTATCAACCTTTCATGTTTTACCCTGTTAAAATGGACATACATGGAACCACTACTGATGAGGGACAGTTGTATGTTTGCATCATATATGCCAGAAAACCTTCCTCTGCTTCCTCCTTTTGACTTATTTGGTATGTTGTATATATTACATAAAATAACTTTTCAAATATAGTTTAATAACACTTAGAAGTGTTTACTTACCTGGAAAATAATTGCTATGCCGTACATTCAGAGTGCCCCCTCCCCTGCAAGGCCTTGCCATGATTAACAAGTAACTTGTTAGTCTTACAGATAATTCATGCATTAACAGTTTAAGATTTAGACCATGGTAATAGTAGTTCTTATTCTCTAAGGTTATATCATATGTAATTTAAAAGTATTTTTAAGACAAGTTTCCTGTATACCTCTGAACTGTTTTGATTTTGAGTTCATCATGATAGATCTGCTGTTTCCTTATAAAAGGCATTTGTTGTGTGAGTTAATGCAAAGTAGCCAAGTCCAGCTATATAGCAGCTTCAGAAACATACCTGACCAAAAAATTCCCAGTAACCAGGCATGATCAATTTATAGTGGTCGTTTACATCTAATAATTATCAGGACTTTTTTCAGGAGTGGGTTATAAAAACATTCAAGTTGGTCTGACAGTATTTTGTTAAGGATATTTGTTTGTATGTTTATTCAGTATACTTACATAAAAATTATTTCGCCATCAGCCAAAACTCAGTAATCATGACAGCTGTCTGTTGTTTTATGAAGTTTATTTCTCAAGAAAATGGGAATAAATTTGGGATTTGTTCAGCTTTTTTACTAAAGATGCCTAAAGCCACAGGTTTTATTGCCTAACTTAAGCCATGACTTTTAGATATGAGATGACGGGAAGCAGGACGAAATATCGGCGTGTGGCTGGAGCCTTCCCACTGGAGGCTGAAAGTGGCTTGTGGTATTATAATGTTCAGATTTCAAGAGGAAGGTGCAGGTACACATGAGTTAGAGAGCTGGTGAGACAGTTGGGAACTCTTTGTGCTTGTGATCTACTGGACTTTTTTTTGCAGGAAGTGCATTCTCTGGTCCTTCCCTATTTTCTGTTCTGGATGTCAGTGCAGTGCACTGCTACTGTTTTATCCACTTGGCCACAGACTTTTTCTAACAGCTGCGTATTATTTCTATATACTAACTGCATTGGCAGCATTGTGTCTTTGACCTTGTATACTAGCTTGACATAGTGCTGTCTCTGATTTCTAGGCTAGTTACTTGAGATATGAATTTTCCATAGAATATGCACTGATACAATATTACCATTCTTCTATGGAAAGAAAACTTTTGATGATGAAACAATAAAGATTTTAAATATCTATTTTAGTTTGTGGGTGTTTTTGAAATGAAAATATATGGCACACTTTCATTCTGAAGTGCATTAACATTCTAATAAGGTGATGTAAAGCAAGATGACATTGGTGTAATGTTAGAGTTGCAGAAGTTTCCATTCCAAAATAAAATGGAAACCATAGTTACAGATATTACAATGCAGCCCTGTAATTTTGAGCTGTAGTAAAAGGATTGGTAATCTGGGAAGTAGAATTTTTACAAAATCTTTTACAAAAATAGTCATAAAAGGTTTTGTTGACATTTAAGACTACTACTGATCTAAAGGCAAGGTCCTACTTCTTAAATTTTCAGAACATTTTTATGACTTCTTATTATGTATTTATTACCACTCATTATTATAGCATGTTACTTTTTGCAAACATTTTAAACAAAAAATATTTCTGTTTGGTACACTGTGAAGAGAGAAAAGTACTGTTCTGTATTTTCAAATATTAGTCGTGTCCCAAATTGTCCTAATT